GTACTCAGGCCACAGAGAGCTGGAGACCAGCAGTGGAGGAAGGAAGACGGATGGGGGAAGGCGAGCAGAAAAGCAGAATGGGACTTGGAGGATAGAGGGAAGAGGTGGCGGGGACCAAGGAGCTGGGAAGGGGAGAAAGAGGGAATTGGGAGCGCCTAGGGCCGAGGCCGGAGGAGCCCTTACTTTGCTCTTCACCTCGACGATGCTATCGGGACTGCGCGCCGGAGTCCTCTGCGGCCGGGCCATGGCGGGGCCGGGCGGGCCGGGGACGGTGCCCCAGGCGGCCCGCCGAGGCGCAGGTGCACAGCCCGGCCGGCCCGCCCGCGCCGCCCCGCCCCTGGCGGTAGCACACGCCCCGCCTTCCCATCCGGAGCGTGACGTCAAGGGGGCAGCGACGCAGAGTGGAACGCGGAGTCCACGTTTCCTAGGAAACGGAGCCGTGGATGGAGAGGAGCCGTCCTCCGCTCTTGCGTCATCACGCTGAGGTCCGCGCGCCCCCGGAGTCTGGGGAGCAGGGCTCCGCCAATCCGAGGGGAGGGCGAAGGAAGTACCATTTATTTAGCGCTGTGTGTGTGCTCTTATTTCCACTGGCCTTACAAGACCGTGCACTGTGTAGATGAGGAAACTGAGTCATAATAAATATGTGCTGAACCGTTCGGGGGTCACACGGTGCTGAAATGGTTTCGAGTCAACTCGCTCGGACGGCACTCGGCCTCAGCCTCCGGCCCTGGAACCCTCTCCAGGGACGGGACCAGCCCTTGTTCTGTTCCCTACCGGTACCACAGGAATCTTGACGAACGGCCCAAATGCCTGGCCGCTGTCAGAGTGACGCCGCGATGAGAGTAAACGGGCCAGCATCCCGTGCACCAGCGGGGTGGACCAGCGGGAGTCTGCACACAGGCCCCCGAGCAGGACGCCCTCGTGCGCAGGCGCGGGGTGTACGTGGGCGGGGCCTCCTCCTCCGGCCCCGCCCAGCGAAGGAGCTTCCTCTTCCGAGGAAAGGCGGGGCCTGGGCGCCCGCGGGAAACCCGGGCCCGTTGCATCCGCTGGGTGTAGCCGTGGGGATGGCAGGTTCGGGGAGGCTGGTCCTACGGCCCTGGATTCGGGAGCTGATTCTGGGGTCAGAGACACCCTCCAGTCCACGAGCCGGGCAGCTGCTTGAGGTGAGCCCCCATTCAGGGCCCGGAGACCGAGGGTGGTGGGATTGACGCCGCTCGCCGCCGTCAGGTACTACAGGACGCCGAGGCCGCGGTCGCGGGCCCATCCCACGCCCCTGATACGTCCGACGTCGGGGCCACGCTGCTTGTGTCTGACGGGACCCACAGTGTCCGATGCCTGGTGACGCGGGAGGCCCTGGACACCTCGGACTGGTGAGAGGCCCCGCGCGGCTCTGGAGGTCGGAGGGCCCGGCAGTGAGGATCCTGCTTGTTGCAGGGAGGAGAAGGAGTTCGGCTTCCGCGGGACAGAGGGCCGGCTGCTGCTGCTGCAGGACTGCGGGGTTCATGTCCAGGTCGCTGAGGGCGGCGCGGTGAGTGGTGAGACTGCCTTGGGCGGGTTACCTGAGACCCCCCCTTCCCCCCGAACTCCTCCAGCCCGCAGAGTTCTATCTCCAGGTGGACCGCTTCAGCCTGCTGCCCACGGAGCAGCCCCGGCTACGGGTGCCTGGTTGGTAAGTGATGCCTCCGCCCTCCAGCAGCTCTCGCCCCCATTAACTACCCTTCTCTTTTTCTTAGCAACCAAGACTTAGATGTTCAGAAAAAGCTCTATGACTGCCTTGAGTGAGTCTGGGGTTGGGCTCGGGGGCCACGTGGTTCCTGAGTCCTGGCCACTCTCTTCCTGTAGGGAGCACCTTTCAGAGTCCACCTCGTCCAATGCAGGTACTGTAGAGCTTGACCAGTGATCCTAACACCCTTGACTCATCCCATGGTCCCCTGTCCCCAGGCCTATCACTGTCCCAGCTTCTGGATGAAATGCGGGAGGACCAGGAGCATCAGGGGGCACTCGTGTGCCTGGCTGAAAGCTGCCTGACACTGGAGGGCCCTTGCACAGCACCCCCTGTCACCCACTGGGCTGCCTCACGATGCAAGGCCACGGTCAGTCTGGGGATTTGCTTGGGAGATGTCAGCGGGCCTGTCCTACAGAGTTCATGTCCCACAGGGAGAAGCTGTGTACACTGTCCCCAGCTCAATGCTGTGCATCTCTGAGAATGACCAGCTAATTCTGAGCTCTCTAGGCCCCTGTCAGAGGACACAGGGTAAGGGGGACTGGAGAGGTTGGGGGGATACCACAGTGCTGATAAGACTTCCTGAACCCCCCAGGCCCTGAGCTGCCCCCACCAGACCCGGCTCTGCAGGACCTATCTCTGACCCTCATAGCCTCTCCTCCTTCCTCACCCAGTTCCTCAGGTGAGGTGATGCACAGGTCACAGGCACTCACTGCTGTGCCTACAATAAGTCCCCTCCTCCTCAGGAACCCCGGCCTTACCCGGCCACATGTCATCCGAGGAAAGTGGTACCAGCATCAGCCTTCTGCCTGCCCTGTCCTTGGCTGCTCCAGACCCAGGGCAGAGAAGCAGCTCCCAGCCCTCACCAGCCATCTGCTCAGCCCCTGCCACCCTGACCCCCAGGTCCCCACACGCCAGCCGTACCCCCAGCTCCCCACTCCAGAGCTGCACTCCCAGTCTCTCACCCCGTAGCCATGTCCCCAGTCCACACCAGGCTCTTGTGACCAGGCCCCAGAAACCTAGCCTGGAGTTCAAGGAGTTTGTAGGGTTGCCCTGCAAGAATCGGCCGCCTTTTCCCAGGACCGGAGCTACCAGGGGAGCCCAGGAGCCCTGCTCTGTCTGGGTGAGCATAGCCCCTCTGCAGCTGGAGGGTAGTAGCTCTTCCCCAGACACCATACCCCTTTCAGGAACCCCCAAAGAGGCATCGTGATGGTTCTGCCTTCCAGTATGAGTATGAGCCACCCTGCACGTCCCTCTGTGCTCGGGTCCAAGCTGTCAGGTGAGTGCCTGGGTCTGCCCCAACTCTTGGTCTCCATTGACCTGCAGCGGTGGTTTCTTTCCAGGCTTCCTCCCCAGCTCATGGCCTGGGCCTTGCACTTTCTGATGGATGCACAGCCAGGGTCTGAGCCAACTCCGATGTGAGACGTCACGCAGGACAGATACCGCTCCACACTCTGCTTCCTTTGAGTTTTTTAATAAAATAATCTCATGCGGCAGGAGAGGAGAGGATCAGGGATTGGGGCCGCCGCCTCTTTGGTCTGTGGCTGG